GCTCCCCTGCGCTCGCCAAGGGCGCCTGACAAATCTGGAGGCCCCCATGACAGAATCAGCTCCAGAGTAGGAAATGTGTCTGGCTGCACGAAAGCCCCCTCGGGCGCAGCGCCTCCAGGCCCACGCAGATGTCGCTGTCATACATTGTTGGAAACGCCTCTGCTGGAAACAGTGTTTGCTGAATCTTGGAGGGAGAGGAAAAAACCTAGTAAACATTCTTGTTGAGGTGATCTGGGGGAATGTCTGCAAAGGCTTGGAGGGCTGATGGGGCAGAGCTGCCCAGGGGCCCAGGACAAAGGCCAGGCGTGCGCGCGCACACACACACACACACACACACACACACGCAGTGGCCTCCCTGGGGGCCGTGGCTGGGCGAGGCCTGCTGTTGTCCGAGATGCTGGAAGGAGCTGTGTCTCTGGGTCTGTCCCGGCCGCACCCCGTTCTGTCCCACACCCAACCACTCCCCACCCACAGGCCGGCTCCAGCGGCCAGGTGGACGGGTGCGCGGCCCGCGCTGTGAGCAGGGAACCATATCCAGCTGAGGTTTTGGGTGTGTGGGGCGGGTCGGGAACAAGGAGGCCGGGTTGGGGGGCTCAGACCACACTTGGACCATGAAAGTGACCACATGCAAATCACAGAAACGGGATGCAGGGATCCACAGACGTGCTCCTCTTGGGTCCCCGTTACCTCACCGCCACCCCTGAAACTGAAGACCCCCAAACCCACTTTAATTCCTGGAGACGGCCCCTCGATCCACCCAAAAGGCTGCCACCACCTCGAACCCACACCCCTGTCCCGGTTCCGCCCTGGGTCCAGCCACATCTCCCCAAATGCATTCTCTGGCTCCGGAAGGGGACCCGGGCGCTCGCCCCCAACTGCCCCCCGCAGCGGCCGGGCCCGGCGCCTGCCCACCCCGCGCGGGACACGGCCTCGCCCCCGCCACTCCCGCGCCGCGCCCCGCCCCGCGCCCCGCCCCGCCCGCGGCCCGCGGGACCTTTATAGGGAGCGCCGGCCGCGCGCTGGGAAGTCGGTGCCGCTGCCGTCTCTGCGTTCGCCATGCGTCCCGGGGCGCCAGGGCCACTCTGGCCTCTGCCCTGGGGGGCCCTGGCTTGGGCCGTGGGCTTCGTGAGCTCCATGGGCTCGGGGAACCCCGCGCCCGGTGAGTGGGGCGGCCAGAGGGGCGGGCGGGGCCCCAGGAGAGCACCCCGTTCCCCGGCCCGCAGGTGGTGTTTGCTGGCTCCAGCAGGGCCAGGAGGCCACCTGCAGCCTGGTGCTCCAGACTGATGTCACCCGGGCCGAGTGCTGTGCCTCCGGCAACATTGACACCGCCTGGTCCAACCTCACCCACCCGGGGAACAAGATCAACCTCCTCGGCTTCTTGGGCCTTGTCCACTGCCTTCCCTGCAAAGGTGAGACCTCAGGCCAGAAGCAGGGCAGACGTCCCGGCCCCACGCGCGTGTCCTCTGTCCGCAGATTCGTGCGACGGCGTGGAGTGCGGCCCGGGCAAGGCGTGCCGCATGCTGGGGGGCCGCCCGCGCTGCGAGTGCGCGCCCGACTGCTCGGGGCTCCCGGCGCGGCTGCAGGTCTGCGGCTCAGACGGCGCCACCTACCGCGACGAGTGCGAGCTGCGCGCCGCGCGCTGCCGCGGCCACCCGGACCTGAGCGTCATGTACCGGGGCCGCTGCCGCAGTACGTGGGGGCGTGGTCTGTGGAGGGGCGGGCCCCTGAACTTCCCCTGGCACCCGGCCTGCAGAGTCCTGTGAGCACGTGGTGTGCCCGCGGCCACAGTCGTGCGTCGTGGACCAGACGGGCAGCGCCCACTGCGTGGTGTGTCGAGCGGCGCCCTGCCCTGTGCCCTCCAGCCCCGGCCAGGAGCTTTGCGGCAACAACAACGTCACCTACATCTCCTCGTGCCACATGCGCCAGGCCACCTGCTTCCTGGGCCGCTCCATCGGCGTGCGCCACGCGGGCAGCTGCGCAGGTGCAGACGCAGGGCGGGGGCACAGGCCTGTCTGCGCCCTCAATGCTCTTATCGACCCTTGCAGGCACCCCTGAGGAGCCGCCAGGTGGTGAGTCTGCAGAAGAGGAAGAGAACTTCGTGTGAGCCTGCAGGACAGGCCTGGGCCTGGTGCCCGAGGCCCCCCATCATCCCCTGTTATTTATTGCCACAGCAGAGTCTAATTTATATGCCACGGACACTCCTTAGAGCCCGGATTCGGACCACTTGGGGATCCCAGAACCTCCCTGACGATATCCTGGAAGGACTGAGGAAGGGAGGCCTGGGGGCCGGCTGGTGGGTGGGATAGACCTGCGTTCCGGACACTGAGCGCCTGATTTAGGGCCCTTCTCTAGGATGCCCCAGCCCCTACCCTAAGACCTATTGCCGGGGAGGATTCCACACTTCCGCTCCTTTGGGGATAAACCTATTAATTATTGCTACTATCAAGAGGGCTGGGCATTCTCTGCTGGTAATTCCTGAAGAGGCATGACTGCTTTTCTCAGCCCCAAGCCTCTAGTCTGGGTGTGTACGGAGGGTCTAGCCTGGGTGTGTACGGAGGGTCTAGCCTGGGTGAGTACGGAGGGTCTAGCCTGGGTGAGTACGGAGGGTCTAGCCTGGGTGAGTACGGAGGGTCTAGCCTGGGTGTGTATGGAGGATCTAGCCTGGGTGAGTATGGAGGGTCTAGCCTGGGTGAGTATGGAGGGTCTAGCCTGGGTGTGTATGGAGGGTCTAGCCTGGGTGAGTATGGAGGGTCTAGCCTGGGTGTGTATGGAGGGTCTAGCCTGGGTGAGTATGGAGGGTCTAGCCTGGGTGTGTACGGAGGGTCTAGTCTGAGTGCGTGTGGGGACCTCAGAACACTGTGACCTTAGCCCAGCAAGCCAGGCCCTTCATGAAGGCCAAGAAGGCTGCCACCATTCCCTGCCAGCCCAAGAACTCCAGCTTCCCCACTGCCTCTGTGTGCCCCTTTGCGTCCTGTGAAGGCCATTGAGAAATGCCCAGTGTGCCCCCTGGGAAAGGGCACGGCCTGTGCTCCTGACACGGGCTGTGCTTGGCCACAGAACCACCCAGCGTCTCCCCTGCTGCTGTCCACGTCAGTTCATGAGGCAACGTCGCGTGGTCTCAGACGTGGAGCAGCCAGCGGCAGCTCAGAGCAGGGCACTGTGTCCGGCGGAGCCAAGTCCACTCTGGGGGAGCTCTGGCGGGGACCACGGGCCACTGCTCACCCACTGGCCCCGAGGGGGGTGTAGACGCCAAGACTCACGCATGTGTGACATCCGGAGTCCTGGAGCCGGGTGTCCCAGTGGCACCACTAGGTGCCTGCTGCCTCCACAGTGGGGTTCACACCCAGGGCTCCTTGGTCCCCCACAACCTGCCCCGGCCAGGCCTGCAGACCCAGACTCCAGCCAGACCTGCCTCACCCACCAATGCAGCCGGGGCTGGCGACACCAGCCAGGTGCTGGTCTTGGGCCAGTTCTCCCACGACGGCTCACCCTCCCCTCCATCTGCGTTGATGCTCAGAATCGCCTACCTGTGCCTGCGTGTAAACCACAGCCTCAGACCAGCTATGGGGAGAGGACAACACGGAGGATATCCAGCTTCCCCGGTCTGGGGTGAGGAATGTGGGGAGCTTGGGCATCCTCCTCCAGCCTCCTCCAGCCCCCAGGCAGTGCCTTACCTGTGGTGCCCAGAAAAGTGCCCCTAGGTTGGTGGGTCTACAGGAGCCTCAGCCAGGCAGCCCACCCCACCCTGGGGCCCTGCCTCACCAAGGAAATAAAGACTCAAGCCATTTTGGGGTGTCCAGGCCTCAGTTTGTC